CGACCCCCAAGCCAGCACTCCCCCTACTTTCCACCAGGGAGCCGAGGTCGCGCCATCCTGGGGCGCATCTGGGGGTGGGGGACACACCAGCCCCCTCCCCCAACCCCTCTAGGGCCCTCGGCAGCAGGCGGTACTGGATGCCCACCCGGGGCTCTAAAGGACCTGGGCCGCACCGGGAACCCTCGCCCGGGTCTTCGAGCCCTCCCCTTCTCCCAATTCTTTCCGCAGTCTCAGGAGCCCCACGTTTCCCGCGGCGTGGGGACACGCACTTACCGCGGATCCACTGCGCAAACCTTGATGAACCTGAAAAAAGCAGGGTGGGGTGGGGTGGGGTGAGGGTGGGGGTGGCTAGACCCTGCTCGCACCCAGCGCCACGCACCGCTCTCTGGGCGGGTTCGAGTGCGCGCGCCGGGCGGGGCGGGACCCGGGGGCTGCGGTGTTTCGAGAAGCACGTGCTACTTCGCGCGCAGCGCCCCCGGAGACTGTGGGCTTCCTCGCTGCCTGGTCTACGGCAGGGCGGGCGCGGGGGCGTGTTTCAAAGGGTAGGGCACACAGTGAGACGCCGGGAGGCGGGATGGATCCGAAACCAGCTCGCAGCGAGTCCCAAGCGGCTGCGGCCGCCGCAGGGGTCTGGGCGCGGCGACGAGGGCGGCGTGGGGCGACGGGGAGCGGGACGGTGGCGCTGCACGCCGCGCACTTCCTGTTCAACACGCGCCGCCTCCCACCACCCGCGCTCCCCGAGCTTGCGTCGGTGCCAGGCCCGGCCCCTCACTGTCCCCTTGCGGTCCCCTGGGGCCGCGGCGCGGCGGGGGGCGAGGAGCGGGCGCCCTGCCCTTCTTGGCCCGCTGGACTCCGGGCGCCCCCTCCGGCGCGCAGGGCCGCGAGCGCCGCCGCCAGAACTTCTGCCAGCGGCCGCCCGTAGCCTAATTGCGCAGAGGGCTCGCCTTGCACCTCCTCTTCCCCCGCCGCCCTCCCTCTCGCCCAGAAAGGAGGACGGACCCAGCTGCAGGCTCCGAGCTGGTTTATTCTGCGGCCGAGGATTACATTTATGCACGAACGGGCTTACTGGTTCCAGATTCCCCACTTGGGCACAGGCATAGGAGGCTTGTTTTCCAAATTGCTGGTTTTAATTGCACCTGCCTTTCAGATTACCTCTGGGAATCTGTGGGAGGAGCCGAGAGGGTGGAAAATGTTTCTTAGCTTTGCAAAAGGAAGAAAACTTTGTCACCCAGCGGGAGACCTCAGCCACGAGTAACCCGGGGAGACACCAGAACCGGGACGGGCTTTGACTGATTTGCCTACGAGGGTTCCGTAGGAAAGGACGCTTGAATTCGGCGCTTCGGCGGCGGCGGCGGCCGCGCGAGTTCCCTGCTCACCCTCCCTCTCCGCGGAAGTCCCCACGAGGTGGCTTCAGGGTGTAACAGAGCGCGCGGCTCCAGTCCGAAGGCAGCGGCCGGGGGAGGGAAGGAGGGGACCGAACCCCCGAGGAGTTTCGCAGAATCAACTTCTGGTTAGAGTTATGGGAAGCGCGGTTATGGACACCAAGAAGAAAAAAGATGTTTCCAGCCCCGGCGGGAGCGGCGGCAAGAAAAATGCCAGCCAGAAGAGGCGTTCGCTGCGCGTGCACATTCCGGTGAGTCCCAGCACTCGGTCCCCTGCTCCCCAGGCTTGACTTGATGCTTTCATACTCACTCCAGCCCGAGACACCTGCGTGGGACCTGCCTCCACCACTCCGGGCAGCCGCCTGGGGTCCACGGGCAGCCTGAGCTAGCAGCAGGCCTCACATCCGGCCCTCAGCTCTTTTACACCATCTTGACGTGAGTCCCTTTGAACCTCCTCGGCCTCAGTTGTCACTGACCACGTGCTCTCTGTCCACCCTAGGACCTGAGCTCCTTCGCCATGCCGCTCCTGGACGGAGACCTGGAGGGTTCCGGAAAGCATTCCTCTCGAAAGGTAAGACCTCCTTTCCAGAAGTTTCTCACAGCGTGACTGCATCCATTCGTCTGTTTTTCTGCAGGTGGACAGCCCCTTCGGCCCGGGCAGCCCCTCCAAAGGGTTCTTCTCCAGAGGCCCCCAGCCCCGGCCCTCCAGCCCCATGTCTGCACCTGTGAGGCCCAAGACCAGCCCCGGCTCTCCCAAAACCGTGTTCCCGTTCTCCTACCAGGAGTCCCCGCCACGCTCCCCTCGACGCATGAGCTTCAGTGGGATCTTCCGCTCCTCCTCCAAAGAGTCTTCCCCCAACTCCAACCCTGCTACCTCGCCCGGGGGCATCAGGTTTTTCTCCCGCTCCAGAAAAAGTAAGACCTTGATGCTATTGTTTCAGGTGGGTACCTCTGACCGTCCTTGGTGTTTCTTCTGCAGCCTCCGGCCTCTCCTCCTCTCCGTCAACACCCACCCAAGTGACCAAGCAGCACACGTTTCCCCTGGAATCCTATAAGCACGAGCCTGAACGGTTAGAGAATCGCATCTATGCCTCGTCTTCCCCCCCGGACACAGGGCAGAGGTTCTGCCCGTCTTCCTTCCAGAGCCCGACCAGGCCTCCACTGGCATCACCGACACACTATGCTCCCTCCAAAGCCGTAAGTCTGGGCCCTTCTGTGGGTGGGGCTGCATGCTGATCGCTGTCCTCCTCCTCCCCCTCAGGCGGCGCTGGCGGCGGCCCTGGGACCCGCGGAAGCCGGCATGCTGGAGAAGCTGGAGTTCGAGGACGAAGGTGAGTGCGCCCCGCCCGCTGCCGGCCCGGCGTATTACTGATGTTTTGCCTTTTTTTCTTTTAGCAGTAGAAGACTCAGAAAGTGGTGTTTACATGCGATTCATGAGGTCACACAAGTGTTATGACATCGTTCCAACCAGTTCAAAGCTTGTTGTCTTTGATACTACATTACAAGTAAGTGTACTCCATTTTCATGAATTTTTTGGAAGTATGTTTTGTTTCTCCTCTTTTTCTTCAGGTTAAAAAGGCCTTCTTTGCTTTGGTAGCCAACGGTGTCCGAGCAGCGCCACTGTGGGAGAGTAAAAAACAAAGTTTTGTAGGTAAGCAGTGTGGGCCTGAGGAAAATCGAAAATTTTATTTGTAACATGTAATTCTTTGTTCCAGGAATGCTAACAATTACAGATTTCATAAATATACTACATAGATACTATAAATCACCTATGGTAAGTGGCACCAGTTCCTATGTCAGTAGTTGATATTTATAAATAAGAATTTTTTTATTTGCAGGTACAGATTTATGAATTAGAGGAACATAAAATTGAAACATGGAGGGGTAAGCACTATTGGATGTTTAAAATCTTTTAGACTAACTGCATATTTTCTTTCTATAAATACAGAGCTTTATTTACAAGAAACATTTAAGCCTTTAGTGAATATATCTCCAGATGCAAGGTAAACTTGTTTTTTTTTTCTTTGAAAACATTCCTCCTAACAACTTTAATGACTTCTCCCACAGCCTCTTCGATGCTGTATACTCCTTGATCAAAAATAAAATCCACAGATTGCCCGTTATTGACCCTATCAGTGGGAATGCACTTTATATACTTACCCACAAAAGAATCCTCAAGTTCCTCCAGCTTTTTGTAAGTAGTTTTTAGCGTTTCTAAAGACATAAGTCTAGAACGTTTGCGTTTATCTTCCGTTTAGATGTCTGATATGCCAAAGCCTGCCTTCATGAAGCAGAACCTGGATGAGCTTGGAATAGGAACGTACCACAACATTGCCTTCATACATCCAGACACTCCCATCATCAAAGCCTTGAACATATTTGTGGAAAGACGAATATCAGCTCTGCCTGTTGTGGATGAGTCAGGTTTGTGTGTTTGGCGCTGACAGGCAGAAATAACATTTTTCTAACATATATTTTTCATTTTTAGGAAAAGTTGTAGATATTTATTCCAAATTTGATGTAATTGTAAGTATTTTAATTTTGTTCAATCTGTCACCAGGATATAATTTATTCTCTTGCTTCATTACAGAATCTTGCTGCTGAGAAAACATACAATAACCTAGATATCACGGTGACCCAGGCCCTTCAGCACCGTTCACAGTATTTTGAAGGTGTTGTGAAGTGCAATAAGCTGGAAATACTGGAGACCATCGTGGACAGAATAGTAAGAGCTGAGGTGAGACGGCTTTCCCAGTCCTGCTCCCCCGAAATTTTCACGTGTCCTGCTTTTCTCTTTGCAGGTCCATCGGCTGGTGGTGGTAAATGAAGCAGATAGTATTGTGGGTATTATTTCCCTGTCGGACATTCTGCAAGCCCTGATCCTCACACCAGCAGGTAAAATGCTGGTTTCTGACCTTTGCCATCGGCGTCTAGGAAGGGTGGGAGGTAGAACAGGAAGTGCAGCATTTAAACCATCATTTCTCCACCCACCTACAGATCAAGGCTTTGAGTATATTACTTTGAAACCATTTTCGTTTTCTCTTCAGTTGGGAAGTTTAAGTGTTCTGCGTGAGTGAGGAAAGTGTATAGAACGTATTCGAAGTTAAGAGCATCCTATCAAGGTCCAGTGGCCCCCTAAATGACTTGGGAGCCATTGCCATGTTCATCATAACCTTTTCCACTGAAAAGACCTCTTCAATTGTGCTTTGTGAGAGAACTAGTGACCAGAAACATAGAGGGAACGTCACTGGCTTCTATTTGATACCTTCATCTTTCCTTAAAGAGAAAAAAAACTTATATTTTGAGTAGATAAAACAGAATACCTAAACACAAACTTTTATTCATTAATATTGTACAGAAATCACATTCACTTTCAGATAGAGTGTGGTTAAACTCATTTTTTGACAGATTCACTTTGAGCAAGCCTTCAGAGTCTCAGACAGTGAGGAGCAGAGAGAACGGGAGAGGGCTTTAGACAAGAGGAGCTGGCCTTCCTCTCATTTCACACACTCAGTAGTAAGAGGTGGGCTTGAGAGTTCTTAAAACTGCCAGCCCTCCCTTCCCTCCTCCTCTTCCCATCCCTCCACCTCCCCAGCCCCAGTCAAATATGAACAACCCAGCCTTTGTCAGGGCCACATGGACCCGATGTGGGAGCAAACAGCATGCCCTTTGAACTCTCAGAATCCAATATTAAACGGTGTGTGTGCTACAGTATTGATTTCTCTTTAGTTCAGAAATTTCAGTTAAGACTAGTTTTTACAATTAAGTCTGTAACCCAAAAATACCTACCCTAAAGGAATCTTCACCACCTGCAAGAAACATGTCTTATTCGCTAAATGAGAACACCAAGAGAAATTCCAGTACAGCAGTGATTTTTCCGAGGTGGTCCTCAGGCCAGGCATCATCACCACCACCTGGAATTTACTAGAAAATGAAATGTTCATGTTGGGGCCCCGTCCCATATCCACTGAATCAGAAACTCTAGAAATGGGGCCTGGTGCAGTCACTTGCAAACTTCAAGTGTTTAAAAGACCTGAATCTCACAATAGTCTCTATAATCATGAAACATTAAGAACTAAACGAATGTTAATGCCATAAAACTGGGAATAATCCAAATATCTTTGAAAAGAAGAATGGATAAATTGTGTCACATTCATTCGATGGAATACGATACAGGATTGAAAACGAACAGTACAGCTGCATTCAACAGTGGAGGAATCTCACAGGCAACATTGAACAGAGGGAGCCAGGCTCATCCAGACCATCATTAAATTCATATAAATTTCCAGGCAGGCATAACTGCACAGCACATTTGTGCTAACTAGAAAAGGCCTCTTCTCTGGGCAGATTTATCCCCACAGGTATATAGCTTGGCACCTTCAGAAAAAGATGCCCCGTTTCCAGCCCTGGACCACGGGACACAGTCTGCCCAGCGGGTCAGGCTGAATGTCAGCTCTTGTCTGTCTCTTTGGGCATTACAAAAAGAGTAAACAAGTCAAGCGATTCATCCTCTCTGTTTCTTGATATCTCAAACCATAAGAATGAACGGTTGTGCTGGATGAGTTCAAATTTCCATCCAGATTTGGTATTTCAAAAATTCTAAGTCATTGCAATGCCCCTCCCATCACTGCTGGTGCAGAGAGGAATCTATTTCCAGCTGGAATTTGGAATGTATGTTACCATAGAAATTGTGCCGTGAAGATGGGGGTAGCTGGGTTGGAATTCCTTATGATACAGTGTATACAACACGATTTGTTGAGGAAAACATTCCGTGTTACTAATAACTGGATTACAAGTGAACTTTTGGAGTGGAACTCAGGGAGCGCCTGCATCTGATCAACAATCGCAAGTGAGGAGGCCCCCACCGTGAGGCCAAGTCCCAGCTGTCCCACCCGAGCGCTGTCTGAATGTAAGCAAGTCGCTTCACCTCCTTCAGCCCCAATTTCTTCAGTAGAGAAGGAGCCGGCTGATACAGGCCCGTCTCCCTCCTATGTTGCTATGAAAAGAGCTGAAAGCCGTGCACAAAAGCCATGTGTGTGCAATGAGGCGCAGTGCCCGGGACCTGCACTGTTAGGTGGTTGTCCATGGAATAGTCAGTAAGAGGCAGTTTGATGAAGTGTCTGCTGTTACTCGATTAGAAGGTACTAGTGGTGATTCTTTTCATCGGGCAATGGCCACCGTTCCCCAGAGGGGTACTGGTTCAACACAATAACACTTTCTCTTTCTCAAAAAAGTTTTTAGCAACAGTTCATTGTCAAACTTAGACTGTCCAAATGAACCCATGTGTGCGTGCATCCAGTGTGTGGGCAGTCTGATGCCAGGAGCTACGGTGTTTCAGCCACACGCTCTAATAGATTGCCGATCTCTTTCAGGGGTCTAGCGTCTGGTGAAAAATTAGGAGAGAAGCTCCTGTGATGAGAAAAATAGTAGCTCTCCCTGCCAATCCACTGTGGAATGTCCTAGCCAGATACTTGTTAGGTGCAATTATCCTTCAGAATATTTATAAAGGTTTTTTTTTTGTTTTTTTGTTTTTTTTTTTTTTATTTGAGACGGAGTTTCACTCTTGTCAACCAGGCTGGAGTGCAATGGCATGATCTCTCGGCTCACTGCAACCTCCACCTCCCGGATTCAAGCGATTCTCCTGCCTCAGTCTCCCAAGTAGCTGGGATTACAGGCGCCCGCCACTACGCCCAGCTAATTTTTGTATTTTTAGTAGAGACAGGGTTTCACCATGTTGGCCAGGCTGGTCTTGAACTCCTGATCTCAGGTGATCCGCCCGCCTCGGCCTCCCAAAGTGCTGGGATTACAGATGTGAGCCACCGCGCCCGGCCTAAACCTTTTTTTAATACATATTTGTAAGAGTGCACAACTGAAATACTTCACACCTTCACTAAAACATACCTACATATTTCTTAGTAAAATTTTTTAAGAGTGGAATTCTTTTTTTTTGTTTTCCAAGTTAAATCTGACATATTTAGAATGACAAGATGTTACGTGGATCCAAGCTGCCCGAACGATTGGGTGGGAGATGGGAGCTTGGGCCACCTGCTCCTTCCCACATCGCCCTCCTCCGAAGCCTCTGGATCATCCTCCTAAGGCACTGCCAGACACAGGTAGAAACCCCTGGGGTAGAGAACCCTGCTGTTACCATGAGCTTTGAAACTTTCATCTTCCATCCACTGACAGGTGCCAAACAAAAGGAGACAGAAACGGAGTGACCGCCGTGAATGTAGACGCCCTAGGAGGAGAACTTGAACAAAGTCTCTGGGTCACGTTTTGCCTCATGAACACTGGCTGCAAGTGGTTAAGAATGTATATCAGGGTTTAACAATAGGTATTTCTTCCAGTGATGTTGAAATTAAGCTTAAAAAAGAAAGATTTTATGTGCTTGAAGATTCAGGCTTGCATTAAAAGACTGTTTTCAGACCTTTGTCTGAAGGATTTTAAATGCTGTATGTCATTAAAGTGCACTGTGTCCTGAAGTTTTCATTATTTTTCATTTCAAAGAATTCACTGGTATGGAACAGGTGATGTGGCATAAGGTGAGTGCACGGTATGTTCAGATCACAGTGCCTTATGTCCGAATACAGCAATATGTCACCGCCGCAGCCGGGGCGCACGCGTGTGAAACAACACCGAGCTTGAATGTGGAAGTCTTTGAACCTTTTACCAAATCAGTTTGTTTTCTTTAGATTTGTCAAAAAGTTGTAATTTGAATATAAATAATTACTTTAAAATTGTAATGACACTTTTACACGTAAGTGTTTTGTTCTGGGCTACCGTGTCAACGAGGCTGCTTTACAACAGCTTTATTTATTTTTACTTTCATGCAATTTTTTTACACATCTTTTGGTGGAGTAAACTTCACCACATCCATGAATAAACTCTCAGTTATTTTGAAATGGCAAATTTCTCATTATTTAAGTTTGGATCTGGAAAGGACATGACTTCTGAAATAGCCGCTGCTGGGTTTTAAAAGCTGAGGTCTCTCAAAGTGTGGAGGAGACGTTGCCGTCAGGCGGGAGCCAAGTGCCGGGAAGATGTCTATTTTTTTTCTTGTGTATTGAAATGTAAAATCATGATGTTTGTTATGACTGCTGATGCGATTGTTTTTGTAAATTTTATTGTGGCATATACAGTATTGTCATACAGTTGAAGAGAAACAATGTTTCCTAATGTAAGTGCTCTGAAAATGTTGACACTGTATATATATATATGAGGATAGTTTGTTTTTTTTTTGTTTTGGGTTTTTTTTTTTCAGATTGAAAAATTAAAATAGATCCTACTATCTACCATTTTGTTAAAGAAGTTATTTAAAATGCCT